GGGTTCTTAGTCTCCTGTCCCCAAACTTCTTAGAGTTATTCCTGTTGGACCGGGCGCGGTGGCTCATGCCTGTAATCCCAGCACTTTGGGAGGCCGAGGCAGGCGGATCACAAGGTCAAGAGATAGAGACCATCCTGGCCAACACGGTGAAACCCGGTCTCTACTAAAAATACAAAAATTAGCGGGGCGGCGTCTTGGCGCGCGCCTGTAGTCCCAGCTACTCGGGAGGCTGAGGCAGGAGAATCGCTTGAACCCAGGAGGTGGAGGTAGCAGTGAGCCGAGATCGCGCCACTGCGATGCCGCCACTGGGCGACAGAGTGAGACTTCGACTCAAAAAATAAAAATAAAAAAGAATTATTTCTGTTTGTATATGTCTTCTTCTAAGGTAGGGAGGAGTGTCCCGGATTCTCAAGGTGTTAGGGCCCTGAGCTCTCAGAAGACCTCTCAGAGGAGGAAGAGACTTCTGAGCTGACAGGAGTTTTCTCAGCTTCTCCAGTTCGAGGATTCTTGTCCTATCCTCACTCTGATGTCCCCTCACATCCTGGAGGTCTCTGGGTTGCTCTTGCCCCATCCCGTCACTGGTGGGACTCCCGGGAGGTCACTTCCATCCCTAGCCCTGGTCTCTGCTCTGTCTCCACTCTCACTGCTGGAATGTTTCCCAGCTTGCTTGGCTGTAAACCTAAGGCAAGTTGCTTGCCATTTTTGAGCCAGTTCCCTCATCTACAAAATAGGAAGGATAATTCTCACCCCCCAAAAATTGTTGTGAGGGTTAAACAAAATACTGCAAAGCGCTAACCATAATTCGTAGCCTATAGTAAATATTCAGTAGGTGATGGTTATTTTAATTCGCCCTCTCTCACTGCCCCTCCTACCCTAGCTCTGGGAGCCTCTGCCTCCGGGAGCAGGAAATAGGGTTCCGGGAGTGGATTAGTTTTGGGTTTCACTTAATCTGGGAGGCCCTTCCGCAATCGGAGCCCTCACAGAGGCCAAACTGATATAAATCTGCTTAGGAGGCCTGATTCACAGACGCTACAGGATGGAGCGGGGCGCAGGAGCCAAGCTGCTGCCGCTGCTGCTGCTTCTGCGGGCGACTGGTTTCACATGTGCACAGACAGATGGCCGGAACGGCTACACGGCGGTCATCGAAGTGACCAGCGGGGGTCCCTGGGGCGACTGGGCCTGGCCTGAGATGTGTCCCGATGGATTCTTCGCCAGCGGGTTCTCGCTCAAGGTTGGGGCTCAGGCGTAGGTCCTGGAGAGGGCGACTCGCCCTTGCCCCTCTCCTCGATACCCAGGTGGAGCCTCCCCAAGGCATTCCTGGCGACGACACTGCACTGAATGGGATCAGGCTGCACTGCGCGCGCGGGAACGTCCTAGGCAATACGCACGTGGTAGAGTCCCAGTCTGGAAGGTGGGGCGCAGGGGTCGAGGATCCCTTGGGGTGATGGTATGTCCCTTACCCTCTATTACATACTCCGTGCAGAGGCAACGCATCTCCCTTTGCCTTGCAGCTGGGGCGAATGGAGTGAGCCGCTGTGGTGTCGCGGCGGCGCCTACCTAGTGGCTTTCTCGCTTCGCGTGGAGGCACCCACGACCCTCGGTGACAACACAGCAGCGAACAACGTGCGCTTCCGCTGTTCAGACGGCGAGGAACTGCAGGGGCCTGGGCTGAGCTGGGGAGACTTTGGAGACTGGAGTGACCATTGCCCCAAGGGCGCGTGCGGCCTGCAGACCAAGATCCAGGGACCTAGAGGCCTCGGCGATGACACTGCGCTGAACGACGCGCGCTTATTCTGCTGCCGCAGTTGAACGGCGCCGCCGCCGCCGCTCTCTCCCGGGCCAGGAGGCTAGTCCCACCTCTTGCTATTAAAGCTTCTCTGAGTTGACTTTGGTCTCGCCTGTTTATTTCATTTATTTA